ATGAGTTATGCAGGTGGAAATAACCATTAAGCAGTTTAAGTGAGACAGTAGTGCTAGGGAAGGTGAAGAATCTAAGGCTGTGTATGTGTGCACACCTGCGCATGGTAATTTTGTCTTTTATTCACATATTTATTGAATGCTATGTGTCATTTATTATGCTAGACACTGAGGATACGGTGCTATCCTCATACAGGACATATGGACACCAACAGGGGTGTCGTCCCTGCCCTCATGGATCTTGGTCTGATGGGGAAGAAAGGTGCTCAGCACGTAGTTAAACTGATGAGACAGGGAGCTTTAGAGGGCCTATGGTTTCTTTCCTTTACTGCTGTGTTTATAGTTTTGGTATAGTGTCTGGGCCATGGCACACATTCAATGTATGTTTATAGAGTGAATCAAAGAAATGTAATAGATGTTAATAATAAAAGAAACACAAGTTGCTATGTAAACATGTAAGTGAGCCTGGAGGAAAAGCAGTTAGAGGTTATTAAAATACAGTAGTCTAATTGGTGGGCTTTGGACTTGGATGGTGGTTGTAGGAAGGACTGCAGTGAACAAATGTGAACACTTTTGAGGAAATACAATTGATAGGATTAATTGGATCAAAGGATTGAGGGAGAAAGGGGAGTAAGGATTTACTCAGGTTTCTGGCTTTATCATATGGGTGAATGGTTCTGGTTTGCTATAGGGACTTTTTGGAGGAGGAGGAATTTGGGGAAATTGAGATGGAAGATGAGTCCATTTTAGGATATGATGAGTATAGTGCCTTAAAGACATTCATGTTATGTTTGTAGGAGTAATAGTGCATAAAATTACTGAAGGATAGGTTGTATAGAGGCTAAAGAAGCTGAGGGCAAACTCTTGAGGAACATGTTTATTTAAAGATGGAGTGAGGCACAGGAACCGAAGAGGGAGCAGGTGGGTCATTTTTTAAACAAATACCATTGCAACAAATGTTTGCAGGATGAGAGTTATGCAAGACTCAAATGACTCACACTTATTTTTAGTAGCATTTGAATATTCCAATGTAGCAAGAAGCAGAAACACTGGACAGTCTCTTACAGTTTGATCTGATATGATGACAATAAAGGTAATTTATGAAACAATTTTTTTTAAGCTTTAGGACTTAAGAACAATTGTTGTGTCTCAGCCGTGGCAGTTCTGTCCTATACGTCTGGCCTAAACTGTCTTTTCACAGCTTCCTAGCTGGGGGAGGTGATTGTCAAATTATAATTGGGTGAGAGGATGTAAACTGTAAATTGTGCAGTTTGCAAGTAGAAATTAGGGTGGCTCCACATATATAAGCTAAAATAAATAATATAGAACTAAACTGTTAGTAATTTATCAACCCATTGCCATCTTGAGAATCATAATGTGTATTTGTGAAACAACAGAATGATTTGCAGGCAGCAGATGTAATGCTTATGCAGAGTTGCTGGGAAACTGCTTTATTCACACAAGGAACTGAGGGACATTAGAGACGAGCTGTCACCTGAGAGTATCAGTCAGCTCTTGGAGTTTTCAGTAAGATTTCTTTCCCCTTATACAGCGAATACTGTTCTCCTTTCCTCCCCGTCGATTGGTTTCTCGGCATCTACTTGGTATGACACAGTAAACAGGCTCTATTCTCTGTTTTCAGCAACATAGAAATATTGTTCAGCCTGTCCTGATGGAGTACAGCAACCTGCTGATTAAGGGATTAACAATTTTAAAAGTATTTTGTACAGTGGTTCAGGGAAGATTAGAGAGGGTTGAGTATAATTGTGGTTTGGATGCTTTGCTTTTGCCAAAATTGGCAGTTGTTTCAACCATTCTTAATATTTTCATCTAAAATTGCACAGTAATTAAACCCTGCTAAACACTTTTAAGTATTTGCATAGAGGTGAGATAATGTTCTATTGATTCTTTTAATTTGTAAGAGTAGATTAAGTTTATCTTTATAGTTGCAGTAATAAAATGAATTATACAAATATATACAGAATTCCAGGTTCTTTGTGTATAATGCTACAGAAAAACTGGTTGGTTTGTTTTTTTTCCATGCGTCAGTAGTAGTAACCCTTATCTTTGAACTTGAGGTAATTTTGTCAGTTGGTAATACATTGAATTCTTAGGGTAGCATCAGATTTTGGTTTATGAGCCATTTAAGAATATTGATTAGAAAAGATTTGATTTTCTTCTTAGAGGCATATGATTAACATAAAAATACCTTGTTAATGTTGTGACCACAGTGTGTGTTTGTGATAAATTAAAAGAATAGGGGCCTGGCACAGTGGCTCACTCCTGTAATCCTAGCACTTTGGAAGGCAGAGACGGGCAGATCACGAGGTCAAGAGGTTGAGACAAGCCTGACCAACATGGTGAAACCCCATCTCTACTAAAAATGCAAAAATTAGCTGGGCGTGGTGGCGCATGCCTGCAATTCCAGCTACTCAGGAGGCTGAAGCAGGAGAATCGCATGAACCCGGAAGGTGGAGGTTGCAGTGAGTTGAGATCGCACCACTGCACTCCAGCCTGGGTGACAGAGCAAGACTCTGTCTCAACAACAACAACAACAACAAAGAATAGGTTAAAATTTAAAGAAGTCTTAGGCTTTTGACTTTGTGTTACTATAATTTCATGTATAGAGTGAATATAAAATGTTTAAGGTTTCTTGGTTTTAGTTGGAAGATTGGAGAGAATATATCAGGCATTGAACTTTGAATGCTTAAATTAGTAGAATAATTTTTTAATTGAACATTTTACTTAACTAGTCCTGCTCAGCAAATCCTGTGTTATATGTTGCTATCTTCAAATGTTGGATAGAGAAATTACTTAAAATATATATTTTATTTAGATATGTAATTAGACTGCTACTTGTCTTTTCAGTTACTGTTTAATCAGAAAATGTAATCATCTCAATTCAAATGAAAATCTCTAACATATGGCATAGATGCTGTGGGTGTTATGGAATCTATAAGAAGAATCAATGCTGTTGGTATATTAAATGTATTTCCTCTAAAAATAATTTTGGAAGTTACAAACACTCCTACAGATTTAACACTTTTGTTGCTCTGTGACTAATGAGGAAATAAAATTTTTTAAAAAATTTAAGTAGTTAGGGTTTTAAAGCTGTTTTAAATTTTGCCTGAGATAACTCATATCCTATTTGTGAATTACTTAGAGGACTTTTAATTAAAGTAACTCAAACCAACTTGGTTAGCTAAGAAAGATCCTAGTCATTGCCTGTGATAGATTCTTTATGCTCATAATGGTAACAAACTAATATTTTTTGATTTAGGGGTTTTCCTAAACTATGGTGCCTTACTTTGTTTAAGCAGACACTGTCCTTTGTCAGTGATTTTTTTTTTTTTAAAGCTTAGCTAAAAATCTGCAGAAAGCCCCAAACCTATCTTTTTTCCCCCCATATTCAGCTTTTCATTTTGGACAATAGGCTAGTAGAATTTTAAACTGTGACCTTAGTATTACTAATGCATATTAAGGTCACAGTAAGTATACCGAAGGAAATGATTGATTTTTAAAGCAGCTTTATTGAGATATAATTTGCATACCATAAAATTTACCTGTTTTGGCCGGGTGCAGTGGCTCATGCCTGTAATCCCAGCACTTTGGGCGGTCGAGGCGGGTGGATCACAAGGTCAGGAAACAGAGACCATCCTGGCTAACACAGTGAAACCCCGTCTCTACTAAAAATACAAAAAATTAGCCGGGTATGGTGGCGGGCGCCCACTACTCAGCTACTCAGGAGGCTGAGGCAGGAGAATGGCGTGAGCTCAGGAGGCGGAGCTTGCAGTGAGCTGAGATTGCGCCACTGCACTCCAGCCTGGGCGACAGAGCAAGACTCCGTCTCAAAAAAAAAAAAAAAAAAAAAAATTTACCTGTTTTAACGGTATGAGGAAACTTGATTTTTACATTAAACAAAATCCCTGGGAAATCACCTGGACAGATACTTTTAACAAATGTGAATTTTCAGATGCTCCATCTTTTCTTCTCCCTAGATTTTGGTTCATTAGGACTCAAACTTTAGTAAGTATTAGGAGACTTGTGAAAACGAAAGACTCTGAAATCCCAGTTCTTTTTAACTTTTTAATTGTAAGGAAGATACATTTATTTCTGGATTTTATATATATGTATATATATATTATATTTAAGTTTAAAAACCTGAAAGCTTCCAGTATCAGATTACTGTAGTGACAAGCATTTTAATATGTGCAGGAAAGAGTAAAAAGTAAAGACTTTTCTGCATGCTGAAGTTACAGTACAGCAGAGGATTCTCACCTTAGTTTTACAAAATAAAAAGGGGCCTTAGCTTCAAAACTGGATTTTGCTTGGGGATGGATTTGCTGCTAGAATTTTGTGAAAGATTATGTAAAAATATTTCCATTATTTTCCTTGTCAGTTTTGGGACACTTGTGCCGGAGTGCTTTGTTATTGTAAGCTGAAACTTCAGTGCACAGTGCACTGTGGGTGGAAAAGCTTTAAGACATTCTAGACCCTAAGCAGCAATGGCCATTTTGCTGTGAGTTTGTAAAGTAAAAACGTTCTCTCCCCCTTTTCCTAAGATGTGCATGTAGCAAGGATGGCAAAGTCCTCCCTGTAGCTCTTGCTTGTGGTCTTGGTATGCAGGGAGTTTACCAGGAACTTCTTATGTAGACCCTCTAACAGCATAAAAGGCTTCTTTTTTCTTTCTCACATGTTCTTGTATTCTTAGGGACATTTTTTAGCTCAGAGTAACCTATGATAGGAAAAGAAGATAACTTCTAGAAGTGGTAAGTTTTGTAATATGACAGATTCTCAAGCAGGATGTCGCTTCCCCATTCTGTACCATCTGACTTAAGTTTTGTACGTCTGGAGAGCAGTGGCAGTAATTGTATAATTTTTTGGCAGCTGCACAATGTTTTGACGACGTTGCTTTAGTCTCCAAAGTAGACAGTTCAGATTTTTTTTTTTTTTCAAAAAGAACTTTCTCAGAAAGGCAGTATAGTGTATAGTGTTGAGAGTACAGGCTTAGAGGCCCTTAACGAGATCCATGCTCCATGCTTCTCGTTGTATGGTCTTGGGGATATTATTGTCTTTCTGATTCTCTATTTGTAAAGTGTAAATAACAATACCTACCTCATAGGGTCATTCTGAGGATTAAATAAGACCAAACCTAGAATTTAGTGGACACTCAAATATTTGGTAAATACATTTTGAAAGAATCAGACTAGTAGATGAGGGATAGATAGGAGCAGGGAATTCTTGGAGTAGATTGGATCTTGTTGCCATTTGGTTAAGTCTTCTGATTTTCCATTGTATTTGCACAATATCCATGAAGCCAGATTTTGTGCTTTTGAAAAACACTTGGATTAGAATTTGGTGTATTAGTTTGCTGAGCTGTTGTAACAAAGTGCAACCAACTGGATGATTTCTACAACAGATATTTATTGTCTCACTATTCTGGAGGGTAGACCTCTGAAATCAAGGTGTTGGCAGGGTGGGTTCTTTGTGAGGGCTGTGAAGGAAGGATCTGTTCCAGGCATCTCCCTGGCTTTTATATAGCCATCTATCTGGAGTTCTGACTGTATGTGTGTCTGTCTCTAAATTTTTCCTTTTTATAAGAATACTAGTCGTATTGGATTAGGACCTACCCCAATGGCCCTATCCTAACTTGATTACTACTGCAAAGACCCCCCTCTCTCTAGATATGGTCACTTTCTGAGGCACTGGAAATTATGACTTTAACATATGAATTTTGAAGGGACACAATTTAATCCATAACAGAGGTATATCAGACATGAGAATGAAACAGACTTTTACTTACAACATTTTCATTTTTTTAATTGTGCGTATTTATTAAACTTTGATGTAAATTAATGGTATAATCTTTTTTTCTTTTACTGAGCCCAGACATTCATTTACCTAAACTTAAGTGAAGTGTATGTGGCACTTGAAAAAGATTGGTAAAATTGAACAAAAATTCCTTATTTCCTTGTCTTAGTTATTTTGTATGTTACTATTGAGATGAGGGAGGAATGTTTGAGTTTGAGTGACTGAAATATCAAGGGAGGAGTTAAATTCTCTGGAGGCTGACCTGAAGTCATTTTGGCATTTAAACTGGTTTCAGAATGGTACATATCTACTAAATATAGAATTTACTGGTGTACATGTTGTACGAAATCTTATGTGTATTAGTTTTCTAGGGCTACCGTAACAAGGTAGCACAAACTGGGTGGCTTAAGACAACAGAATATTTTTCTCTCACAGTTCTGGAGTCCAGAAATTCAAAACCAAGGTTTGGGCAGGATCATGCTTCTGAAGGCTCTAGGGAAGAATACTTCTTTGCCTCTTTTAGCTTCTGGTATTTACTGTAGTCCTTGGAGTTCCTTGGCTTGTGGCAAAATAATTCCAATCTCTTCCGCTGTCTTCATGCAGCCTTCTTGTGTGTATCCATATCTTTCTTTTTTCTTATAAGGATACCAGTCATTGAATTTAGGGCTTACCCTAATCCAGTATGACCTCATCTTGATTATATCTGCAAAGACCCCATTTCGAAATAAAGTCACAATGGCAGGTATAGGTTGAATATTCCTAACCCGAAAATCTAAAATGCCCCCAAATTTGAAACTTTTGAGCTCCTTTTTGAGCACTCAAAAGAAATGCTCTTTGGAGCAATTTGAATGTCAGATTTTTTTATTAGGGATACTCAACTAGTATGTATTCTACAAGTACCCTTAAATTAAAAAAAAATTAAAAATCTGAAACACTTCTGGTCTCAAGCATTTTTGATAAGGTTAATTCAACCTTTACTGGGGTTAGGACTTAAACATATTGTTTTGGGGAACATAATTCAACCCACAACACTTGTCCATTGCTTCTTAAAATCACATTTACTGTTAATTTCTCTCTTAAATTCTCCAGTTATTCTGACTAGTAAATGGACAGCCTTGTTTCCACACATTAATGTACTTGAGTGTGACAGCTGAGAACTCTCCCACTTTCCTGCATGTTAACCTATTGCCTTGGTTTTCCAGCTACATAATCATGCTTTCACTCTTTGTCCTTCTGTTTCAGCAGTTTGTTGGAAATTCTTAGATTGGTTTTGGTTTCTTGTTGTCTTTACCAACTCAGTGTCATAAGTTGTATTTAAAATTGTTGAACTTTCTGTTTTATAACTTACAGTAGATTTTATCTCCAGGAACTTTTTTGTAATTGGAATGCATATTGACTTACTACTGAATGCTTATTACTAATAACACTTTCTATTGAGACAACAATGTTCTCCGCAGAATGAATGGTATGAGCACATGCATTGGAATGAAAACATTTGAGACTTGATTTGAAAGCTGTATTCACAGGTTTTGCTGTGAAAAATGTTATGCTTTATTGGGAAGTAATGCTGAAAAGGTAGAGATTATGCATAGGTTCACCTCCAAGACCGGCCTGTCAATGAAGCATAAATAAATTGGGGAGATCGTTATTTCGGCAAAGTATTATGTGGCTTTACTGTTTAAAATATGTTGGCATGTGTGTGTATAAAGCTAAAATAAGCCATTGATCATGTATACTTTTTAAAATAAGTGATTTGAGTTTTTGTGGGTATGCACTGAAGGAACTATCTTTTAAATTGTTTAATTGTGGATACTATATTATCTTTTCTATTCTCAATATTTGTGACATATAATAAAATGTTTTGTACTCATTCTTTCTAATGTGTTCATTTTGCTCTGTATAAACTTCACGGCCTTTAAAAAGGCATCTGGGAAAATGTCAGGGTGTTTTTTTTTTTTTTTTTTGACAAATTGGAAATGCCACATTCAGATGACTTCTTAGGAAGAATAAAATGTTGTTATTCTGAGTCTAGGTTTGAACTTTAAAGATTCATCTCATTTTAGTATAAAGTGTTTTATTTACCAAGAACTTCAGTAGGCTTTCTTGTCACCTGAATGGCAAGTTAATTCAGAAGGAACGTATCAAAATAATAAAATGAGAAAAGTTAGGAACCAGCATTAGCTGAGTCACAATCCCCTGCTTAACCTTATTTGCCAGTGCGCACTCAGAAGAACTGCTTCTTACCAAAACATCTGTCTCTTCAGCTTTCAGTAGGAAGCAGTGTCCTTTGGCTTACAAAGAAGTGGTAACAGAACTAAGCGAAGATGAATGAAACAGTTTGAAATTGGCATTGGTAGATTTAGTTTCTTTTTTTAAGCAATTAAAAGCCCGCAGCACTGTGATTGGCATTTTTGACGTTTAGCTTGTGCTACTTAGTATCAGAGACTTAGTATCAGGGACTTATCAGTAAGTCCCTGATACTTACTGTAATTGCTGTATCTTGCTAAGACCTGCTGTTTAGATATTTCTTAGGTCATAAAATGAATGCTTATTAGATTGTTTCTTGTGAGAACTAAGGACCAATGTAGAGATCATTTATTACCAGAGTATGATTATTAGCATTTTATGCCAAAGGAATTATTTCTGCATACCCCATTCAGCATTTTTATATACTGAGAAATAACATTAATAAATATCTAATTATTTGTCCTTGACTCGGCATTTTTCTTCATAGTTGTTAATATAATTAATTTTTTCACCAAGTAATTTTTTTATCCTTTGACACGTGAAAAGACTAATCATATAATTACAGTGTTTTCATCATGCTACTGCCCTACTCTAACATTTTGAGTTGTTTACAGTGCTTACAGAGTCCAGGCTTAACATCCATATATATGTACAAGGTTGTCTAAAGTTTTGAGGAGAGACAAGTATATATTGGCATTATATGCTTGTACAGCTACTGCTAACTTATCTTTCTGATTCTTCTCTAAGGCCCCAGAGCTAAATCTGCAGTTCAGCTGGGTTAGTCATTTTATTACTCCAGAACATCCTGTTTCCCTCAGCCTTTCTGGAATACTCTGTTCCCTCTGTTCATTTTCTTCCTTTCTTCAAAGGCTAGCTCAAAGCTCAGATTTCTTGAAAGGAGAAACTTGTCCTAATCAGTCCAACTCAGAAAAGTCTTTTCATCTTCTGGTCTGTAAGAAATAGTCGGTTCTACTCATTTCGTGTTCATGCTTGGCTGAGCTCGTCTTTTACATCTTCTAAGAAGCTTTTCTAGACTTCGATTTTTCTCATTTCTCTTATATTTTATTTATATTGTTTATAGGTGGGTCCTTCTATTCTTTCAAGCATGTAAGTTCTTGTTAGATAATATTTTCCATTAAGGTTTTTTTCTTTATCTTCCACAGTACCTTATATACTACTTTCAACAAAAATTAGTTAATGTTTGTTTGCATTTGAGTTGGAATGTCATGTGCTTGATAGAATGAACCTTAGTCTTAGTTCCTTAGTCTAACCTCTGGTTTCTTAGTCTTAGTTCCTTAGTCTAACCTCTGGTTTGAGTCTCAGGAATATATTTACATCCAGGTTTGGTCCTTTGAAGATATCACAGACTAGTCCCTTTTTCACATGATGTCCTTTAAATATTTGAGTAATATCTGATATTTTAACATTTACTATGTGATACATCCTGTGCTAAGCATTTTGTAACTAAAATAATGAAGATTTTTGTTATGCATTATAAATTGTTCTTAGTAGCCTTCAAATACACCACAATCTGTGCAGTTAGTTAAATTCAACAGCAGTTCATTTTTGCAGAATCTGTGAAGTGGGGCAAAACGTCCTTCAATTATCAGTAAGTTACCTACTTAGCTCTTGCAGGCAGGTAATGCATTGCACTCCATTTCCAATCAATAATATGTGATGAGCATCCAGAGAATTATATAAAAATGATTATGAAGAAATTATCTTGATTTGATTTGAGGACATTAAATATGAAAACACAAAAGCATAAAAATGATACAAATATACTGGCTTCTGCAAAAATCTGAATGAGGAAGTTCTTAGTAATATGTTTCCTGTGGCAGAGGGAAGTAATTTTTTTTTTAATAAGGTCTTCTCTCCCTGAAGACCTGATTATAATTTTTAAAAGATAACTCTTAATGCTATATTAAGTATAGTGAGTGCTTTTAGGTAAAGTTGCCTTAAATTGGGTTTTAGTAGAAAGATCTTCTACCTGTACTTTGTCCCTGATCCTGTGTTTTCCTTCACAGTTGTTAAAATAATTATCCCCCTCCCAAATTTTGCTAAGGCCTAAAACAGAACAGTAGTGTATACAATAATGAATATGCCAGGCTAATGTTGGTATTCATTGTGGCTAGATTATTTTATTTTAATGTTATTATTTTTTTTTGAGTTTTAAAATAAATGCAACAAGGTCAGTAATCACACTGTCAAGGCTAAAGCCAGATCAGTCAGTGAATAAAATAGTTAAAATCTATTATAGGGTTATAGTTGATTATTAGCTTTATTGTGTTGTAAGACTAGATAAAAAAAAGACTAGAAGACTAGCTTCATGTTATAAAAATTATAAACAATATACTTCAAATATTAATATGAATTGCTGTCTCAAAGGCTAATTCATTGATCAAGAAATGCAATATATTAGTCACAGAGTTTCAGAATATATTATGGTGACTTTAAAAAACCATTTTTATTGTCTGTGATTTCAAATTTAACTTCTTTGTAAACATCTGTGATGTACTATATAGTTAAAATTAACAGACTGAAATTATTACTTTTTTGGGTGTAAAAATAGCACATTTTAAACACCAGAACTACATCAAAAATGATGAAATTGAAGAAATAAAAAAAATTTGTATCTTCTTATTTCGTGTGGTCAAAGCTTTATTGTGGCACAGTGATGCAAAATGACCTATAATGGCATATGGGGGTGCTAGATACTAAAAATTACATTTTAAGATATATGTCTGCTTACTGCCAAAACTTATTTACTTTATAGCTCAGGAAACACACCTGTAAGTTGTTTTTTTAAAAAAAAATTTTGGAGGGTATTTTTTGAGAAAGGATCTTGCTCTGTTGCTCAGGCTGGAGTGCAGTGGCATGATTGTAGCTCACTGCAACCTCAGTCTCCTGGGCTCAGGTGATACTCCCTCCTTAGCCTCCCGAGTAACTGAGGCTATGAATGTGTGCCACCGTGTCCAGCTAGTTTTTATGATAATCAGTTTAAACTTTCTATGTACTTTAAGTGTGGGAGTCAAATGCTGTTAGTTTTCATTTTTTATTATAGCATTTTGACTATAACTGATTGCAACTTATAAAATGATTAATATTTTAGTCTAATATATTAGAGAGGACTTCACATTTCCAAGGTTGCATTTTTCTTTCACGGAGGGGAAAGATGTTCATTGTAGCTGTGGACTTTCTTAGCAGTCATTTCTGGATTCCTTCTCAATGTAACATTTCACCCTGTGAGTCTTTCAGAAATGAATAAACCACAGCTCTGCCCTTGAGGAGCTTATAGACCTCTGAGAAAAATAGATCAATAAGTTATTAACCCAAATGGTAATGGTTGTGGCAGCAGAGAGAGTAGCACCTGCCTAGCTTTAGGTCGTGGTTAAGGACAACTTGAAGAATAATGCTGGGCTGAGGCTGGGAGGTAAGTTAGCTGAAGACAGGGACAACATGAGCAGAAGCCTGGCCTATTCTTCATACATGTTAGTTTGCCACTGCCTTTTTTTGTAGTGTGGCAGACAACATTGCCTATTTGCTCAGTATCCAAGCTATCAGATTATTAAGCAAAAGTACTAAATGCAGAGCTTTGTGGCAGTGACTGGAAATCTTCCTCTAGGTTACTGTTCCCCAAACTTGAGAACTCTGACCATTAAAGTGTTGTCACACCCTACATCAAAAAATTGCTGCATGAAAAGTTAAATATTATTATTTTAGGTGATTATTTGGTGCTAATATGATTTTAGACACGGAAGTGAACATGGGCAGCAAAGTCGGTATAGTATTACATGGTTATAAGGTGGTCATACATATACTCATATACAAAATGAAATGGTTTTTAGCAAGAGCTTTTTTTAGGAACCATAACGTGTGTGCCAATCAGTTACCAGCTATCTGTTAATTTTTTGGCATTGAGTTTATTCATTTACAATTTACAACTTCTTTTGTCTCTTCACTTACTGGAAATTGAATTATCGTTTATTATTTTAGAAAAAAAACCAAAAAGTTAAAAAGTGAGAGTATAAAAAGATGAATGAGAAGAGCCCTTCCCTTATGAAACTACCCGGAAACAAGTTAAAGAACAGATATAGATGTGATGAACTGTGAAAGCCTTGCAAATTCCCATCCTTTTAGAACTTCCTGTTCATCATGATTTTGCAAGCATTGATAGTAATTCTGCAGCTATAATCTTAAAATTGTCTTCTGACAATGGAAAATAAAATCTGACAACTATAATTTTTTGAATTTTAGTCTTTCTAGTTTGGGAACTTCTTGAAGACATACATGTTGCATTCCTGGCACTTTGCGTGTAGTTAAGTACCTTATAAACCTAATTGATTGGTTGACTAGTCATGAAATACTTAAAATGTTCTTTGAATGTCTCTCCTGGAAGAATGCTTCAAATGTGGAACTTCTGTTACTGTGTGTATTATAAGAATAAGATAGTTGCCCAATTCTTGATCCTGTTAGAAGAAATCTCTGCTTTTCTTATACGTTCGACATTAAATGCTAAATGAAGGGTGGGGTTTCTGCAGACATTATACAATTTTTTTCTTCAGACATTTATCATCAGATTTTCCTTTTGTTGTTATTCTGATCAATTATTTTATCCTACAGCATTTACTAGAAATTATAAAATGTAATCTTAAATTCTGTATTTTAGATAGCAGACTTTTATCTTGCCAAAAGCTGATTAAAGTAGCAATAAATTAGTAAATCCTCATAAAGGAAATTTCTTATTACCTAAATAATAAGTTATAATCTTGTTGTAAACTATGTTATCAGTTTCTCCTTTTTCCATGTCAGATGTGGTCTATAGAACAATGATTTTCAGTCTGGATATTCTGAAACTGCCACTGTTGTGATTTATTTTGGTCACAATATTTAGTCCATCTTGAAATTTTAAATTACATTATTGTAAAATCATGTTTTCCTTTTTACTTGCATTTAAAATATTCTTAATTTCTTTTTCTGATGTTTCCTCATTACTGGAGCGTTTTTTTAAAGTCCATGTATCTTATCTCTATAATTGGTACCTTTGTAAAAAGTACAGTATTTGAAAAATTATTCTTTGCATTTTCTAACACAATCCTTTTGTAATTTTCTTTCTGTTTATTCAGAGGTCTTCTCTTTCTGCTCTTATTGTGCTGATCATCCCTTAAATGTTTTCTTACCTCAGGATTCTCTAAGTCTCCTATTTGCCTTCAGTGATCTCAGCAGATTTGCTTTTGCTATCACTTAAATGCTTTTGGTTTTTAAATTTGTTTCTAGTTTAGATCAATTGTCTGCTACAGGATATCCCACCTTCAAGTTTACCTCAAATTTAATATGTGCAAAACAGAATTCATTCTCTCTTCTTGATATCCTCCTTTTACCCCAGAGTGTATCCTCTTGTGTTCCTTGTTGGTCAGTGACACTAGCATCCAACCAGTTGTCCAAACTTTCCTGTCTCTTCCTCTTTACCTTCTATACTCAGTTGTTTCCAAGTCAGCTTCCTGCAAGTTTGCCTAGGCATTTTTCTCATGTTGCAGAACTTTATGCTTACTTTCAAATTAAAACCACATTGTTTAAACCTCTTAAGAGCCTTAATAGATGTGGCTCCCTTTGCCTGGGAATAATAATCCTCTCCTCTTTGCCTAATTTCTACTTTTTCTTCAAGACTTAATTTAGTCATTACTTCTTGCAGAAAGGTTTGTTATCCCATTAGCTATTATCTCATAGCAACCTGTGATAGTTGTTATCACAGAGATAATTCTTTCTGTATGTGATTATCTTTTCCCACCAGACTACGAGCTACTAAATGGCCAGGGATTGTGGCCTGTATTTGTATTCCCTACATTTAGTTTAGTGCCTAGGGCATGGTAGGCTTCACTAAATGATTGTTAAAAGAATACATGAGATTGGGTATTGTTTTTCCCATTTATGTATATTTCTGAGGCACATTTGTTTTTTGGTTTTCAGAGGGTAGCAGTTTCACCTGTGTCCCTCTCTGAGTTGAGAACCAACTGAAATACAGAAATATAAGAGTCAGTTTGAAGCAAGTCAAAATACCAGTTTTACTACTAGTAAAGCTGGGTTGGAGAATGCATCTTGATCTTTGTCCATTATCAGTCTTTCTGTTACTTTTCCTCCAAATCTAAACTTTCCAATGATGTATCTGAGGGACACCCCAAGTTAGCAGAGCAAACACATTGACCAAGCCTTTTGCAAGGAAGGCACATTGATTCAAACTGCCCTATAACTCCATGGAGATCATGTAAAGATACACACTTCCAGACCCAGGTATGCTTATAAGCAGGAAGAATGAATTGCAGACTGCACATCTGAAGGAGAAACTCTTAAGAGTTTGTTTATTCATTCATTTAACAAATAGATATTGAGCTCTTACCATGTGCTGGATGGACATTGTGCAGATGGTGCAGATATAGATTTGGTGCTTATGTTTTAGAGCCTACTAGGTTCCTTTTTTCCAGACTGACGAGTAAAATAAGTCACTTTTCCTCTTATAGCAGAAGTCTTCTCTAGGGAAGATAGGAACAGATGAATAGAATAGTTTATCCAAAGGTATAACCTGTTCTCTAGCCATTGCATGTAAAATAATTCCCAAGGACTGATAATTTTAAGAACACGGTGGAATGAAATACAGAGAAACATATCAGCACAATCTTAAGAGAAATTTCAAAGGTCTGGTCATGTTTTAGAAAAACGTGGAAAATTTGATCATGATAATTTCACTTTTCCTTTACTATACTTGAAATACTTGGCTTAGGATTTTAAAGACCATTTAGTCATGATTTATTTCTGACATGAGTCTGCTAAGTATTCATTTATACAAGTTACTTAGAAAATCTACTCCCTAATGAGGTCTGGTGGCAGCATTTGAAAATAATGGGGAAATTCTAGTGGTCTTAGCCACAAATACCAGCTCCCTGTTGCCAGTGATAGGTCTTTATCACATCAGCATCTCCTGTGAAGTCTTTTCTGAATGTCATAGCATTCATTATTTTTCTCACTCATTTGGTCTCCTGGTTCTTTATAGTGCTATTTATGATTCAGTTATTGTAATATATAAGATGATCTTACGAGGTGCAGCCTATATTATAACTTATCTATTGCATAACTTAGGTAAGGACAGTTTCCCGAATACCTGAAGTACACAATAAGAAAAAGTCATATGCTAAATTCTCTACATCATTATACAAGGGGAGTGGTTCTCTAGAGCAATGGCTCCCGAATGAACGTGGGTGTGCATGAGGGCCATGGTGGGAGGGGGAGGCTTATTTTTAGAAAGAAGAATTCTGGTATGCCATCCCAGGGATTGATTCAGAAAGTCCTGGGTTGGGGGCAGGGAGTATTCACTTTTAAAAGTAATCTAGGAGATTCTTCTTCAGAGGGCTCATAGGCCACCCTTAGAGAAGCATTGTACTATGGAAACATAGTTCGCTTTGATTGTATTTATTCCAAGGCAACCTTGTACAATTAAAGAATAAATACAAACAGTAAGAGAAGATTTTTATGAATGTTGATTTTGTTAGGGAGTTAGAAGTTGTGGTAATTGTTTCTTAGAGATGTGTTAATGTTAAACGTTTGATAGATAAATCAGTATAATTAGGTATATATAGTTATACCCCAAGACTGAGGGTAAATCCAGTCATTTTCTATTGTTACTATTTTGTTTGCATCTAGCTTTGTTTTTAGTAAAAGAACTATATATTTTGTTTTCTGTAATGTTGATTTCTTACAATCTCAATATATATTAGACTGCTTAATATCAGGAACCAGTTGTATGAATATTTGCAAATTTCACAATGCCTTATATGTAGTAGACATTTTATAAAACATTTTCATTACAAATGTTGAGTAAATGAGCTTTCTATAAAAATTGTTGCATTATTTGATACATGGTAAGTATTATAGTTATTATATATGAAAAAAAACCAGCTAACATCTTAGGGTTTTTCATTTGTTTTACTGGTCTTCTATGTTTCTTTTTGTCTTCATCTTTTTCTGCCCTGACTGGATTCTTGCTGCTTTTCTTCATTTTGCAGTTGTAGCTGAAAATTTGACTATTTGATACCTTTAGACATGTTCCAATACGCAGGAGAATAAGTAGGATTATCCTGGCTCCTGGTTTGCCTAGGATGGTCAAAGTTTATGCCACTGGTCCTGGCATAATTAATGATAGCACCCCCCAGCCACTCTCAAAATGCCAAATTATATAAATTCCTTTGAAGCTTGAAACCATGTAAATAAGTGATTTGCAAGTTGAGTTCTTGCCTTCACATATTCTTGCCACAATCCCATTTTTTGTTGTACTAATGTTATTGGTTCTTTCTGTATTTTGATTTCTAATTGTGAGCATTTTTGAGACCCCCTAATTTGAGGTGTCTTTATTTTTTATGAGAATTTTTCTGTTTTGTATGTGGAATTTTTAATTTACCTTAATAGTATTTTTAAACTACAGAAGATTTTAGTTGTCTCAAAATAATTTGTTCTTTTAAAATGGTTTAGAAATGAGTGACAGACAGTTCCTGGGCCATTAGCTTATGTTCAAGCATTGATATAACAAAAGCAGTTTTCAAAAAGACATTTAACAATGTTCCTTGGTGTTCCATGAATATTTATTCAGGTTGTTAGAAGTCCTTTACAGGAAATATTTAGCTTATAAATAGGCTAATAAAGGGGAAGCTGTAAGTTCAGTTTCTTTTGTCCTCTTGGCATTAAAGGAAGCTGTTACCAGAAACACAGATCTCAGTTTTTAAGGTAAAATACTCCTATACATGTTAGCTAGCTTTGTTACTTTGTGTATTTACCAAGATTTTCTCTAAGACATGGAAGTAAGTTCCTATAGAAAGCTCCAAAGATATTGATTGATTGGTTGAAATACACTCTATAAATGGAAACTGTCTCCATAATGACTTTACCAATTGTTTCCCTACAAATATAGGGAAACACTTTATTTTTGCCAACAAGTGCTTTTGTTAGACTGCATTTTAGCAGGACTCTTAGAACATGTTAGTGCTTAGTACTATTATAAATTCACTCTCAGTTCCATTATAAATTGTGGATAGTCTGATTTGCCTTATGCCTTTCCTCTGTTTTTCTCCCTCTTAATCACGATCCCTAACATTTGTCTTAGACCACTACATAATTACTACACTCCTCTAAAACATATTAATTAGCAAAGTAAATTTCAATGTGATAGTACCATGGTTTGCATTAAAGAAGAAAGTCACTGCTTACATCTTTTTAAAAAAACAGTTACAACAATGAAAATGTTCTTTTTTTAATTCTAAGAGTACTACTGATATTGTAGAAGACATTAGCCAATCTTTTATATATTAAAAAAGGGAATCACATACTGTTTCAGTTTTTATTTTTGCATCATTTGATTACTTACCTCTGTAGATTGGGACACCGGGGCGGTATAGTCTTCTTGCCAAGACTCTTCCCCCTGAGCACATTGAAGATGGTCAGTGACATGTAGGGTCCAGGGACATGGTCTTGAAAATAGGAATGAACCATGCAGTGTTGTACAGTGGTGGGGCAGAGGTATGAGTACTTTTCTCTCCTGGTTGCAGCTTTGGTTTCTCTTTCATCCGTTGGGTTGTTTCCTATTTTGCAAACTAAGCCAGGATCAGATGAAATGAAAAGGGAATGATATCTGATTTTAATATTTGTGTTAATTTTTTTTCAAATGATGATTCTAGAAGCTTTTCGAATGAAATCTCTCAGAATAATATTTTCCAAAAGCTGGGATTATTCTGTATTTTATTGCTCTTGTCTTTGTGTAACTCTGCTGAGTAATATTTAATTTTTTTCCAATAAATATGATAATATACAGTAAAGTTAAATTGAAGTGTAAGTCTACAACATGATTACTAATAAGTAGGATAATGTCTAAAATTAAAACTTTTTAAATTAAAAATTGTAATAGTGGGAAAAAATCAGATATAAAGTATAAACCAGTTAGTTGCCTCAGGAAAAAAAGGTGCTGTTTTTTTTTTTCTACAGTTTCCCAGAATTGTTTGGAGAAGTGTACAAGAGTTTTGTCTGTGTTATGCCTATTATAGAGCAAAGTATTGCAATGTAAGGAGAAGACCATCTTTTAAAACAGAATTGGAGCTTTAATTCTATTTATTGCTTTGTTGTCCTCTTTTCCATAAGGTTTATGTGCCTAGGAATTAAAAACAAGTAGTGAAATTGAGAATGAAAGGAGAGAAGGTATACGATTATATGTGGAAAGAATCATGTAATAAAATACTCCTCTAATGGATTAAAATCCTTTTAAAAGGAACACTTTTCTGAAGATAAGATTATTTTGTTCCTTTCTTTTGACCCCATATCTAATTAGTCACCAAACTCTTTTCATGTTTTCCCACTTTTCTTTCAAAGCTCTGGGACACTAGAATATGCATTTTGTTTTTCCCATGTGCCGTCCTGCCTAGTGTTGCTTGCGTTGTTCCATTTGATTACAGTTGTCCTTCACTGTCTCTAGTTTATTCCTGTAGTTCAGTCTTACTTGTTCTTCACGGGAGTCCTCAGTATCCAGTTCGAGTTCCATGTCCTTGGTAAAACCTCTTTTCACTTTAGCCGCAAGTTGTTTTCTCTCTCCTCTGAACCTCTGTGGTGCTTACAGCTGTGCAGTCTATTTGACATTGGAGAGCCTTTGTCCTAAAATGTCCAAGGTTTGTTTTAAAACTTAATTTTTAAACTTTGTCTTTTAAAGTATGTAGTCACCTTTTTAAGTCCTTGTAGTTGTCATTTGAAGCATAGTTTGCTAAAATAACACCTATATTACAGGCTTTATAGATAATACATATGTGTATGTGTGTATATATATATAAAAATACAGAATTATATATAATACGTGTGTGTGTGTGTATATTGCTCTTTGGGTAGCTCTGTTGAGTAATTAATTTTTTTCTGATAAGTATGATAATATGCAGTACACAGACATATTTAGCTTTACTGCTGTGTATTACATATATGTGTATATACACACACATACACACATATTATATGTAAATTGTTTTGGTACCTGGAAAGGATATGTGTGAGTGGAACTGTAATATTGCTAAATATTTTTGATTGTATGAAGTAAATGTCTTGTTCTGACATCAACTGAATGAGTAACTGGACTTTTAATTTTAACCTTGGAGGGAATATATGTGAGGCAGACTCTTTTAAAGGGTTTTGGACACCACAGAGCTAGAGTTCTTGAAGTGGTTAATTTTAAAAATCTTCTAATAGAAAGTCTGTCTCTTTTCACCTTGATTACTGGTGGACTCTGCTAGACCTAAAAATAAAGCATGAATTGTTCAAAGTGATTCATTTGACATTGTCATCTGTTTGTTGGAAAAATCATATCATTCTGGCACTTATTTAGTGTTTTATGGTGGACAGTGTACTTTATTGATTTTTATAGCGTATAGGAGCAGATGTTAAACTCACTTTATATTTTGTTTCCTTATTTATTTAGGAAAAAGCATTTTTATAAATGTCTGCTTTATGCCTGACATGCATAACAATGAGTAAGATACATGGGCTTTGCATTTGAGGAATTCATATTCTGGTGGTGAAGACAGACACATATATGTAAACGAGCAGTAGATTGTTACAGGTGCTGTGATAGAAATATATAATGAGGGCATGAAGGACCAAAATCCAGTAATCGTAGGCACTGTCATTTAAAAGTATGAAATCTAGTGAGCCATACATATGTCAGTCAATTTCTATTATGTTACATGTGAGAATTAAATGAGAGAATTGCTACATAGAAGGTGTAGATACTATTATTGTATGCTTTTATAGATTATGAAACAAACTTAATTCAAAGCCATACAGTCAGTTTCCATAATATGAATACAATCTAAACATTCTTCATCTCCAGTGACAGTGTTACTAACTTAGTATTTTTGTTTTGGAGGATAGCTTTATCCCAAGTAGCCAGTGGCATGGTGGCAGTTAGTGGTGGAGACATCAATATTTCCAGTTAAATTATCATTGAATAGTATAGTCCCTTGAAAGTGGAAGTTGCTTATTTTTAAAGGGGTCTTTTTTTTTTTAATGATCCAAGTCCCCAAATTTATAGAGTTGCATAGGAAAGCAAATGTTATCTCAAACCAGAAGTACTCAGTGGTCAACCAACCACTTACAATATTGGTTCCCAGTATTCAGAATTCTCCTAGTACCTTTGAGTGCCTGCGTGCCTAATCCATACTATCAGTTTCACCTTGAGTTTCTCTATGCAGCTGCTCAAGTCCTTCTATGAATGCCTCTTTGAGACAGGATGGATTGGAAATTAGCTCTAATACCTCATTATTGAAGGAGGAGGATGTTTCCTCTTCTAGAGGTCAATTGGCATCACTACTGTTTAGGGACTAAGAGGCATTGCTGAATCTATATGAGAATGATGTTAGGGGAGCAAAGGAGAAGAATTTTCTTGCAGTGTTGAGTAGATAAAACAAACTGCTTGCTTCTTCTACTATACTGTCACAATACTTGAACACTTCTGTGAACAAATGTGTGGGAGATTTTCCCCAAGCACCGAGCTAGCAATTCCCCAGCTGGGTGTCCTCTGACGTAATTCAGTTCTTAGCAATATTTACATGGAGGTAGTGTCACAACCCACAGGTTGAGGGCTCTGTCCCACAGGACTGCCTCCCTCCGCCCCCCTCCCCTCCAGCACACACACACACTCACATACACACACACATGCTCTCTCTGTCTCTCTGTCTCTGTCTCTCTCTCAAGATGCCAGTTGGAAGCCCCAGGTTGTTTTACCTGTGCTTCTGCCAGCTATAAATCAGGATTCCCACACTCCCTCCTTGGGCTCAGCTAATTTGCTAGAGTGGCTCACAGAACTTAGGGAAATACTTTACTTACATTTACCAGTTTATTATAAAGGCTATTAAGAAGGAGACAGATGAACAGCCGGATGGAAAAGATGCATAGGTCCAAGTATGGGAGAAGGAGTGAGGAGCTTCCATATATATTTGCTCCAGGTAAGTCACCCTCCGGAAACTTCCATGTGTCCTCTGTATTTCTTGATTTTTTTTTTTTTAACAGGAGTATGCTGCTGCTGTTCCGCTTTGCGTCCTCGCTACAAACGCCTGGTGGACAACATATTCCCTGAAGATCCAAAAGTAATTTGATCTACATCTACTGATCCTTCTCTAGATAATCTATTTATCTTGTTATTGTTTTTAGGATGGCCTTGTGAAAACTGATATGGAGAAATTGACATTTTATGCAGTATCTGCTCCAGAGAAACTGGATCGAATTGGTTCTTACCTGGCAGAAAGGTTGAGCAGGGATGTTGTCAGACATCGTTCTGGGTAAGGAAACTAATGGCTGCTAAAATAGTATCATGCTTTGACATTCTTTTTCTCCTACATGTAGGTATGTTTTGATTGCTATGGAGGCACTGGACCAACTTCTCATGGCTTGCCATTCTCAAAGCATTAAGCCATTTGTAGAAAGCTTTCTTCATATGGTGGCAAAGCTGCTGGAATCGGGGGAACCAAAGCTTCAAGTTCTTGGAACAAATTCTGTGAGTAAAACTATTCTGTTACTAAATGTATGGTGAAGTATATTATATTATTTGTGTTTTTTAGTTTGTCAAATTTGCAAATATTGAAGAAGACACACCATCCTATCACAGACGTTATGACTTTTTTGTGTCTCGATTCAGTGCCATGTGCCATTCCTGTCATAGTGATCCAGAAATACGAACAGAGTATGTATTATTTTACTTTATGATCTATAGTACTCATTTTCTTCCTTTTTTTTTTTTTTTATAGGATACGAATTGCTGGAATTAGAGGTATTCAAGGTGTGGTTCGCAAAACAGTCAACGATGAACTTCGGGCCACCATTTGGGAACCTCAGCATATGGATAAGATTGTTCCATCCCTCCTGTTTAACATGCAAAAGATAGAAGAAGTTGACAGGTATTTAAAAAAATATTAGTGTTGAGACAGTGTGTGTTTTTCTTTATTTCTCGTTCCTTTTTAGTCGCATAGGCCCTCCTTCTTCTCCTTCTGCAACTGACAAAGAAGAGAATCCTGCTGTGCTGGCTGAAAACTGTTTCAGAGAACTGCTGGGTCGAGCAACTTTTGGGAATATGAATAATGCTGTTAGACCAGTTTTTGCGTAAGTAGTTGGTGTTTTCCTGGTTATTTGTGGAGAATTTTAAAGTAATTTTTGTTATTTGCAGGCATTTAGATCATCACAAACTGTGGGATCCCAATGAATTTGCAGTTCACTGCTTTAAAATTATAATGTATTCCATTCAGGTAAGGTTTGATTAACTATTTACTGTATTTATTATACATCTTTGTACTGTTTTGTCTCCTTCAGGCTCAGTATTCTCACCATGTGATCCAGGAGATTCTAGGACACCTTGATGCTCGTAAAAAAGATGCTCCCCGGGTTCGAGCAGGTATTATTCAGGTTCTGTTAGAGGCTGTTGCCATTGCTGCTAAAGGTTCCATAGGTGAGTGCCAATAAATAAAATAAAATAGTGCGATGTATCTTCTCACATAAGTGATCCTTTATAGGTCCGACAGTGCTGGAAGTCTTCAATACCCTTTTGAAACATCTGCGTCTCAGCGTTGAATTCGAAGCAAATGATTTACAGGGGGGATCTGTAGGCAGTGTCAACTTAAATACAAGTTCCAAAGACAATGATGAGAAGATTGTGCAGAATGCTATCATCCAAACAATAGGTGAGTACATTTCACTTTTCAAAACTATCATGAGTTTCTAAAATTTGTCTTAATACTTTCATAGGATTTTTTGGAAGTAACCTACCAGATTATCAGAGGTCAGAAATCATGATGTTCATTATGGGGAAAGTACCTGTCTTTGGAACATCTACCCATACTTTGGATATCAGTCAACTAGGGTATGTTCTCAGACTGTAAATTTGAACTTAATAGTATAATAATTCAGCCTTTTGTATATTTTAGGGATTTGGGAACCAGGAGAATTCAGATAATGTTGCTGAGATCTTTGCTTATGGTAAGGCATTTAAGACAAATAAAGGACACACTAAAAGGTTGTTTGTTTTCTTCTCGATAATCAGGTGACCTCTGGATATAAAGCGAAGACGATTGTTACTGCACTGCCAGGGTCTTTCCTGGATCCTTTGTTATCACCATCTCTCATGGAGGACTACGAACTGAGACAGTTGGTCTTGGAAGTAATGCATAATCTCATGGATCGTCATGACAATAGGGCAAAGCTTCGAGGGATCAGGTAATGTGCCATTTTGAAATGGATCTAATGATTTCATTAAAAATGATATATTGATCGTCTCTAGAATAATACCGGATGTAGCTGACCTAAAGATAAAAAGAGAAAAAATTTGCAGACAAGACACAAGTTTCATGAAAAAGGTAAGACATCTTCTAAAAAAATAAATGTGTAGAATTACCTTTGTCCTCTGTCTTTTCTCCTCAGAATGGGCAACAGCTGTATCGGCACATATATTTGGGTTGTAAAGAGGAAGACAACGTTCAGAAAAACTATGAACTACTTTATACTTCTCTTGCTCTTATAACTATTGAACTGGCTAATGAAGAAGTAGTTATTGATCTCATTCGACTGGCCATTGCTTTACAGGTATGCTTTCATAACCGTTCACTGCAGAAAACGATCTCTCTGATGTGTTTGTTTCTTATTAAAGGACAGTGCAATTATCAATGAGGATAATTTGCCAATGTTCCATCGTTGTGGAATCATGGCACTGGTTGCAGCATACCTCAACTTTGTAAGTCAGATGATAGCTGTCCCTGCATTTTGCCAGCATGTTAGCAAGGTAATGTATTTAGAAAAGTCCTTAAACTTGAATGATTTTTGTTCTGTTTTTGAATATTTTTTAGGTTATTGAAATTCGAACTATGGAAGCCCCTTATTTTCTACCAGAGCATATCTTCAGAGATAAGTGCATGTATGTTAATTCTTTACATTTTAAGGATGGGGCTGAATGATTGTTGTTTTGATGAACTTCGCAGGCTTCCAAAATCTTTAGAGAAGCATGAAAAAGATTTGTACTTTCTGACCAACAAGATTGCAGAGTCGCTAGGTGGAAGTGGATATAGTGTTGAGAGATTGTCAGTTCCGTATGTACCACAAGTAACAGGTAAGAGGAGGATAATTAGAACTTTCACTCTGCAAATAATGGGAAGAAAACAATTTTATTTTAGATGAAGATCGACTTTCTAGAAGAAAAAGCATTGTGGACACCGTATCCATTCAGGTGGATATTTTATCCAACAATGTTCCTTCTGATGATGTGGTAAGTTACTGAAAGTTTATGGTAGAGTACTGAACTCTCGATTTCACTTATCACTTTTCTCTAGGTTAGTAACACTGAAGAAATCACTTTTGAAGCATTGAAGAAAGCAATTGGTGAGATATTTTGCACTTGTTAGTACTACCAACCTTTAATAAGTCTTTATAAATATTTGTATAGATACCAGTGGAATGGAAGAACAGGAAAAGGAAAAGAGGCGTCTTGTGATAGAGAAATTTCAGAAAGCACCTTTTGAAGAAATAGCAGCACAGTGTGAATCCAAAGTAAGTGAAGAAACGGTGAAGGGCTTGTGGGTAACCATTCTTAACATTTTTTTCTTTTTTGCAGGCAAATTTGCTTCATGATAGACTTGCCCAAATATTGGAACTCACCATACGGTAAGGGTTTTGTTATCACAATAGCAATAACACCTGCTGACAATGTATTTTTGTTCTTTTATAGTCCTCCTCCCAGTCCATCAGGAACACTGACCATTACTTCTGGGCATGCCCAATACCAATCTGTCCCAGTCTATGAGATGAAGTTTCCAGATCTGTGTGTGTACTGATCGGCGCATGAAGACCTCAGGATATGATTTGTAAAGCCTAAAAATTAAGGCCAAGCTGAGCTTTCAGGGTTTACTTAATGTGTATTAACATACTTCTTGAAAATAATGATGGAACATATCTTTAACCAAATGTTTGGCATACCATATTAGAAGTTTTGGAGCTATATATAATTTCGAGTACTTTCAAAGATAGATTTATGCCATGTTAATTTGCTTTGAGGTTCCTGTTGCCTTTTTAAGTTGAACATGTTTTGGTTTCACTTTATTCCACTGTTAAGTAGTATGTTTTAAACTTTTCACAAATGTAATGTTTTTTAAAAAGTAAGCCTTCAGAGGATTGAAACTGTATAAATTGTTTATCTCTTAAACATCTACACAGCCGCTTAGATGTAGAATTTTTGTTGTTGTTTTCTGCAAAGGCAGATACATTTAAATATATTCCTAGTCCTGGGACTGCAAAACTGTTCGGTGGCTTTTTGTCCCCATGCTTTAGATAAGCTGGGATAGGCACCTTGCTATTCAGTTACTATAATAATATGTGATAGGCATTCCTCATCTTCTTCACAATAATAGGACATCTGTTGAATAGCATTCCTCGAATATAACCCTAAAAACGCCATACTTTAAATTGTCTGGTTCTTGTAATATTGTGTTTCCTGCCAAGAGTTTGACCATTCTGCTTGAGAAGTGTAGAGCTTACTCTTGGAGTACCAAACTGTGCAATATTTTTACATCATAAGATGTATTAGTTTACAGGCTGTGCTTTGAAATTATAGTAGTATTTTGCTGTGGCTCCATTAATTAAATGAGATATATATTTAGTGCAGAAAAAAGACATTTAAAACAGCTATTAGTTCACCTGTGAAGAGTCTGTACATTTTGATTTCTATTAAGAGCACATTTATTTACATTTGTATATTATTTTAAATCCTCATAGTCAAAAAATTCTCCAGATGGACTTTTAATTTGTAAGATTTGAACTGTGACTTGTATACATCTGTTTAGAATCAATTATATTTGAAAAGCTGCCTGTGTTTTAACAGTCAAGTGTGCTAAAGTTTGTCAATTTAAGCTGCTTTTGATTTCAGCTACCAAGATCACAGGTGCACTCTACACATAACACTGACAGACCCATAACATTACATACATCTTAGTGAATTCTATCACATGGTAAAATGAACAGCTTTCTTTGTAACTCATAAAATTCTCTTAGGACATTTTTATAAAGTCACCTGTTTATAGTTCTATCTTTTCAGATTCCATTTCTTTTTACATAAAACAGCATACATATCAAAAACTGTAGCCTAGAATACAGTTTAATTTTTGGCTTTTGTTTTTGTTTAAAAAATTGCAGTGAAGAATGGGATGTTTGTGTTTATGGCTATTTGGGCACCTTTAGTAGAAACAGACAAAAGTAAGGAAACGATAATAGGACAAGCATACTTGAAAATTTCTGAATACTTAAACAAAAGCGCAACATCTTGAAAACCAGTCTAGTCATTGAAACCTATGAAATGACACTGAAAGATCCTGGGCTGCTTCTTAAATAAGTAGATCAGCAAGACTTGTTTCAGAGTGACAGTGGAGTCGTTACCGCTGGAGGACTAAAGGGCCCTGTGGCAGCTGTCACTGGAACTTTGCCTCTTGATCAGGAAAAATGCTTCACCAGTCCGTAAAGCCAAGTTGTATTTTTTTAATTGCCCTTTTTTCCTTCTGTATTTTTAAAGAAGGATGTTAATTTTTGACTATATATTTTAAAAAAATCTAAGCAGGGGGACATGCAAAAACAATCATCATCCACTTGGATGTCATTTTATAGATTAACACTGTGTGCTTTTGTATGGAAAAAATATATATAATTTAATAGTATAAAAAATAAAATATATATTCATTTGCACTTACGTGAAACACAAACTTTGCTCTACAAAATTTCGTGTTTCTTAGTGATTTTAAAATGCATGTATTGCATGTAAAGGAAAACCATTACAATTAATGTTTATCACACCTTTATCTTGGTCTTTGTTGATTTGGGTTTTGTTGGGGTTTTTGTTACTGTTTTTAAATTACAGTAGGCTTCTATATATCCTGGATTTCTGAACTGGTCTTGTTGACAAGGATTCCCAAGAAATGGATCTTTTCACTGGCTGACTCTCCCATATCTGCAAGAGATTCTGCAGGAACTGGGTGTGCACACGGTGTTGTAGCCAGTTCAGGTACTGAATATTTAGGATTTGGTGAAGTTCACTGTATTGCTATATTTTTGTAGATAAATAAAACTCAATAAATTGTTAATCATTCTCTTTTTGCTGTATAGAATTGCTTATATCACTCTTTCTTTCATGACATTGGTTAACATTTAAATGTTCCTCCTGTACTTGTGTTGTCTGTGACCGCTTATAGAGTTTTATTGTTATTGGTGTTTACCTGAATACCTATGCGTACACACACACATATTTCCTTAATACTTCTGAACTCATTATCTTTTAGAATAATAATACTACTACACTTTACCAGCAATTAACTTCTCCCTACCCAAAATGTTTTTCTTCCTGTCTGAAAATGGAACTAATTTGTCTTATTCGTGCTTATATCTGTATTAAATGCAATAAAGTTAGTTTTTGAAATGTAAAAATTCACTGTGCAATTCATATGTCAGCAATAAAACATAGATTATTTGTATATAAGTTCATTTTTATAGCTATTGTTACATTTAATTAAATTTATTCAATATTTGCTTAAATTAAAAATGAATTGCTTCTTTTGAGCCCAATAGTTCAAG